GTCCAAGCTACCACCAGCGCCCTCCTGACAACACTGGGACACTATGAAGGAGAAGAGGCAGGACCAACCAGGGCCTGGGAGTCTCAGATACTGGGGGTGGAAGGAGACGGTAAGCCCCATGAAGTCAGCCCCTCCCCCTCCTGCCGCCGCCACTCGTCCGGGAGCCAGTCCGTAAGTAAGACTAAGACGGGTCCCACAGGGCTTGTTAGCACACCAGGTGCAGCTGGGCCTGAGTTCCCCAGGAGGCCGAAACAGCACAGTCCCCTCAAACCACAGCCCCCTGGGACAACCCCAGCAGCCTCCTCGCCCCACTTGGAGTTCAGTTATCGGAACTACCTCAGACCGTGACTACTCGCAGCCTCCGGCCCCGACCGCACCTTCCACCTCCAGCCCACGTTTATGCTCCCTCGCCCTCACCTCGCTCACACACCCTGAGCTCGCACTTACCCCTCGGTGGCCTTGGAAAGCAATCACCGGCCGTACCTGCGGGGAGAGCGAAGATGTGACCGTTGAGCGCAGGTGAAGCAGTGTCCCCAGGATCCGGCGTCCGGAGCCCGGGATCACCTGCCTAGCGGGCTTCACTTGGAGAGGTGGGGAGGCCAGAGCTTGCGGAAGCCGCTCCCTCTCCCCTGCACCTTCTCCAGGGTCGCCGGCTGAGGCCCAAGGTCCCTAGGGGCAGTGACTAGAGAAGAAGGGGGCCGGCCGTACCTGTTGCCGCTGACACTCTTGCAGCGCCCGCAGGGCAGCGTCGTTGAGCCTGAGCAGTAAGAGGCTAGTCCGGGCAGCTTGCGTGAAGCAGAGCCGGAGCTGTCCTCTCAGAGGCTCCTGGAGCTCCTCCATGGCGACGAGTTCGAGTGCAAGCAGCACGGGGGCCACAGGCGAGGGCCACCACCGCCACCTCCTCTGTTCAGGGTTTGGTTGGCACACCCGGTAACCCACGTCTGCCCCACCCTCCGCCAGGAACCCGCCCCCGGCCCCACCTCCCGCCAGCGCCACCCCAAGCTTTCCCAGCCGCGTGGGCGGCGCTTCGCTCTCCCCGGCCAACCGCCCGGACCTCGGCGCTTTCTTCTAGGATCCGCATGAATCGCTTTGGGCTATCGGAAGAGCTATCCCCAGTTCTCGGGAGAAAGAGTCCGCGACCAGCGTCTGACCTCTCACTCAGAGTCCCCAGTCCTGCCTTAGTTTCCCCAGCGACCCTGAATTTGGAGTTGCTGTCTCTAAGTGAAAGCTGAACCTGCAACCCCTTGAGGGTTTCAGCCGCAGAGGGGCGGGAGAAAGGGCCTGGTTGGTAGGCGGGCTCAGCGGTTCGCGCCCAGTTAGCCCCGAGCTTCGGAGACCCGAGAGACCAGAGGATGGCTGACACGAAGGGGCACCCGAGACAGCGCCTGGGCTTTTTCCCGCCCGCGGTTCCACCGCTCTGAAACCGATTTCTAACAGAGAGGTAATTGGGGCCCTGCGGTTGTGGTGGCAGCACTTTCTTTCTTTTATTTTTTCCTTTTTTTTAGAGACATAGTCTTGCTCTGTTACCCATGCTGGAGTACGGTGGCGAGATCACGACTCACTACAACTTTGAATTCCTGGATTCAAGCAATCCTCCCATCTCAGCCTCCTGAGTAGCTAAGGACTACAGGTGCGTACCACCACTCCTGGCTGTTTTCTGAACCCCGCCCTCTTGTCTACGGGCGTTCTTTCAGGGCGACTTTGTCAGTACCCCAAACTGTCCCCGCATGAGGTCACTCTGCACGGTCACGTGCTCGAGCCCGCGGGAGCGCCACATCGCCAGCCGCACCCCTCCACCCCCAACCTGCCCACGTGACCCGGCCTAGTTTCTCCAGGCCCGTCCCTACGTCTCACTCGGGAAGCCCCGCCCCACGCTGAGCGCTCCGCCTGCGACCCTCCGCCACTTACCCACCCCGGCTCAAGCACGACCCGTGGATCCACGTGCTTTTTCTTGTCCAATGGGAGCCGGCTCCCGGGCGCGAAGGGGCGGGGAGGAAAGGAACGACTGTGCTACGTTGCCAGAAGGGGCGGGACCTGCAACGTCCGACAGAACGAGGGGACGTAACGGAGGCAGGTTGGAGCCGCTGCCGTCGCCATGACCCGTGAGCACCGAGCCCCCTTCTCCTTGCCCTTTCCCGCGTCTCACCTTTAATTTTCTTTCCTTAGGCGGTAACCAGCGTGAGCTCGCCCGCCAGAAGAATATGAAAAAGCAGAGCGACTCGGTTAAGGGAAAGCGCCGAGATGACGGGCTTTCTGCTGCCGCCCGCAAGCAGAGGTAGCCCCAGGGAGGGGAGGGAAAGGGACGGTACCTCCCAGTGCCCCATCATCTCTACCCCCAGGGACTCGGAGATCATGCAGCAGAAGCAGAAAAAGGCAAACGAGAAGAAGGAGGAACCCAAGTAGCTTTGTGGCTTCGTGTCCAACCCTCTTGCCCTTCGCCTGTGTGCCTGGAGCCAGTCCCACCACGCTCGCGTTTCCTCCTGTAGTGCTCACAGGTCCCAGCACCGATGGCATTCCCTTTGCCCTGAGTCTGCAGCGGGTCCCTTTTGTGCTTCCTTCCCCTCAGGTAGCCTCTCTCCCCCTGGGCCACTCCCGGGGGTGAGGGGGTTACCCCTTCCCAGTGTTTTTTATTCCTGTGGGGCTCACCCCAAAGTATTAAAAGTAGCTTTGTAATTCCTTGAGCGCCTGGTTTGACTGGGGACTTGGGGGGATGGGGTTGGAAGAATGACTGCCCTTTCCCACCAAAAAAGGGAGAACTCTTTAGATTCAGATTGTGGGTATGTAGACTTAATAAGTGAAACATCACAGAAGAAGCCTTTATTATACAATGACAACCAAACAAGTACTCCGGATATGCAGTAGAGGAATCCTCTAAGAACCATAGAGACTTCTTTTCTGTGATTTTTGTTCCCCACCCTTGAACACCATCTCTAGGATGGAGTTGGCCTAAGAGTGAATGCTGCAAGATCTGTGTTTATGCCTCTTTTCCTCATTCTTCCTCAGTTTGTTCGTCTGCTTGAAAGTTGGCCAAAAAATCCTGCTGCTCACCGACTTCCCGTGGTCAGCTGCTGTCAAGCGTTCACTTTCTCTTCTGTCATTCCTCATGGAATGAGGGTGGTTTTGTCTTCCCGCTTCCCTTGACCTCAAAATCAGGATTAAAACCTGGGGTAGCCTCTGTGCTCCTTTCTTCTATGCCCTGGTTTGTTCTGTGGTTCTGGGCTTCTTATATCCGTGTGCCCAGGGCTGAACTCCTTATTTTCCTTTCTCCAAGGGCAGAGCCGAGTCTTCAGTCCCTGTTGGTCTTTCCCCACCCCCACTTCCAGCCCAAGAGCCAGGAAAGGGCTGGTGCCACACTGTCTGCTGGGATCAGCGGTGGTTCTTTGAGCTGCTGATTTGGGTGTTAGGCTCTTGAGCTGGGATGCAGATGTAACAGTAGCTCCAGTGAGTCAGACACTCTGCCCAGCACATTAGACTGTGTTTGACCACTTCTTCCAGTTCATAGTATTGACTTCAGCCCAAACGGAGATAACTCCCTGTGTGTCCTTGAGGTATTGAGCTGGGCTGGACAGCTCCCCTTGAGCCAACTCTAGGAGTACAATGTCAGGGGAACCCCAGTTTGTGAAAAGGACTTAGACTGGAGGATATTTGTTATCTGGGGATATGATGCGGTGGCGGCGGCGCCTCAAGATAAGGGGCTGGGGTTTCTGGGTGGGGGGCCAACAGAGTGGTGCCAGTAACAGCCCCAGATAGAGGAGTACGCAGGCCCAGCATGAGGCAACCTTGACCCAGAAGGTGGCCCAGCTACCCTTGATGAAGGTCTTTTCCAGTTCTGCTCCCTCATAGCTGTGTAACCAAAGGCTCTGGTTAGAGAATATGAAGGGCCTTAGCTTTTAGACCTGTTCTACCTCCTCACCAAATATAATGGCAGACCCATGTGTGTCTGGAATGGCCTTGAATTGCTCTTTCCTTAAAATAGCTAGCTCTTCAGGAGAGTATCTAAGGCCCACTCCATCTTACCTGAACCAGTTGGTAAGGGTAACCATGACATAGAGTGAGGCAAGGAAGAAGACGAAGTGGAAGGCAGAATAGTTGTAGGAAAGATGCTGGACTTGGACTGGAGGAGCTGGAGGGGTTTCTTGGTCAGCTGGCCTCGCAGCCCCACCCCTTTGCCCTGGAGAGAGGAAATGGCTGCTGGGAGCAGAGCTGCTGAAACACCTCTTCCCCTCTCCCCCAACTACCTTTGTTAAGGCTCTTGAGGGTTCTTATGGCACTCCACAGAGATCTACCACTTCTTATGGTTCCTCACTTGGCACTCACCTTTGTCTGCCTCCACTGTTTCAGGGCAGCAGAAACACAGTGAGGGCTTCTGCAAAACAGAACGCAGGTTTTGGAATGGTCTTAAAAGATGTGAGGGTGTTAATCTAGGAAACTTCCCCCGTGAAAAGATTGGTCTAGTATTAAAAAGTGGAGGCACACCTGGGTTCAAATTCTAGCTCCAGCATATAAGTGGCTGTGCAGACTTTGGTAAGATGTTTAATCTTTTGTGCCTCGATTTCTCCATTTGTAAAATGGAGCAAATACCTACCTCACAGGGTTGTTGTGAGGGTTAAATTAAATGAGATTATGTAAAAGTATCTAGCACAGTTGCCTAGCACATTGTGGGTACTCAATAAAAGGTAACAGCAGCTATAATCTGAGCATTCTGGGTAGAGGTTGGTAGGATGTGTGTGTGTCTTTGTGT